AAGGGGAGGTAGGTACGAATATGCATACATATTGCTTTTTTCTAGAAGCCGCCTAGGAGTGAAACCAAAATTCTTCACTTCTTTTCGGCCCTACCTCGAGCTCCCTTTAGAAAACCTTTCCTTCCAGCTCACAGTATCCACCATGTCCACCTTCGCCTCCCGGCACTGAGCCTTAGAGGGGCGGTGCTCCATAAACATTTGCTACATGAATGAACGAATAAACTATCGGATTTTGGGGTGGGTCGGGACAGCTCGGTTCCAGCGAGGGCTCCGCCCACCCGCGGGCTCCGCAGAGGAGCAGAGGTTGGGCGGCCGCCTCGGTTAACTCCGCTGCAGCCCAAAGCACGGGAATCGCGGGACAGACAAACGAGCGGAGGGAAGATACCTAGAAGCCAGGAAACCGCGAGCTGCAGTCCAACTTGGCCGGAAGCTGCGGAGAGGCTCAGCCACCGGAAGTCAGTGGAGGGTTCGGCCGGACGCTCTAGAATCCCGGAGGACCGGGATCTCTGTGGTTGGCCGTGACGGGCACCCTCTACCGGGGATGACACATTCCCAGAGCTCCTGGGACCAAGCAAATGGCGGACACAATTCCCTGGGCGGAAGGGGACTTCGGGAGCCAGTAGCCAAGGTAACAGTCCCAGACCTGGGCATCTCAGGCCGGGCAGTTCCCCGAGCTCACGGGACTAGCTGTGATTGGCCGGATGAGGTTGAGAGCTTCATGGGGACGCGCGCGCTACGTGCAGGGGCGTTGCCTTCCATTCACTTGGCGCCCGACTGCCAGTGCGCATGCGTTTGAAGGCGGTGCAGGGCGGGGAGCACACCCCTGCGAAGTGCCGGGCACCCTTTGGGCGGCTCCCGCCGGCGAGCTGGACAGCGGCGCGCGCCAGGCGTGGCTTTCTCGGCCGGTGGGCTAGGATTGGACGCAGTAGGTAGAAGGGGCAGGACCCTCCGCAGCAGTAGCTCAGCGATTGGCCAGGAGCTGGAGGGAGCGTGGCCTTGGGAGGCGGGGCGGAGGGGGACGGACAGGGCAGCTCAAGACGCTGAGGTGGTGGCTGCGGCCTTTGAACAAGTAAGTGAGCCACCCTCGGAGACCCCCGCGCTGGGGACGGGAGGCCGGCGAGCCTCGGGACCTCTGAAAGCCTTGAGGAGGCGCGGGGGTGAGTGCGGCCCTGAGGAAACCCAGGTGCCCCGCCCCTCCCTTTCTTCCTGGCCCGCGCCTCGCCTACCCCTCCCCCGACCCTGGCGGGCCCCCGGCTCTGGGCCCGGACCCCTGGGGTAGCTAGTCTGCCACGAACCAGCCGCGCGCTTCTGCCCTTGTCGGTTTAGGAAACTGGGAAGTTCCCTGGTCCTGCTCCCCAGCCCGCAGAGGGGACACTGAGGCCCACGGTAGGTGGTCCTCTCCTCACCCGAGTCTCCACACAGACACCATGGCCGAGCCTCTGAAGGAGGAAGACGGCGAGGACGGCTCTGCGGAGCCCCCCGGGCCCGTGAAGGCCGAACCCGCCCACACCGCTGCCTCTGTAGCGGCCAAGAACCTGGCCCTGCTTAAAGCCCGCTCCTTCGATGTGACCTTTGACGTGGGCGACGAGTACGAGATCATCGAGACCATAGGCAACGGGGCCTATGGAGTGGTGTCCTCCGCCCGCCGCCGCCTCACCGGTGAGCTTCCTGAGCCGTCGCCTCCCAGATGTCCTCTGGTATGTCCCTTTTCCCTGCTCCTCAGGCCAGCAGGTGGCCATCAAGAAGATCCCTAATGCTTTCGATGTGGTGACCAATGCCAAGCGGACCCTCAGGGAGCTGAAGATCCTCAAGCACTTTAAACACGACAACATCATCGCCATCAAGGACATCCTGAGGCCCACCGTGCCCTATGGCGAATTCAAATCTGTGTAAGAAGCGGGATGGGAGAGGGAGCCAGACTACCCATGCTTCTCTCCTTCCTTCCCCTTCCAGCTACGTGGTCCTGGACCTGATGGAAAGCGACCTGCACCAGATCATCCACTCCTCACAGCCCCTCACACTGGAACACGTGCGCTACTTCCTGTACCAACTGCTGCGGGGCCTGAAGTACATGCACTCGGCTCAGGTCATCCACCGTGACCTGAAGCCCTCCAACCTATTGGTGAATGAGAACTGTGAGCTCAAGATTGGTGACTTTGGTATGGCTCGTGGCCTGTGCACCTCGCCCGCTGAACATCAGTACTTCATGACTGAGTATGTGGCCACGCGCTGGTACCGTGCGCCCGAGCTCATGCTCTCTTTGCATGAGTATACACAGGCTATTGACCTCTGGTCTGTGGGCTGCATCTTTGGTGAGATGCTGGCCCGGCGCCAGCTCTTCCCAGGCAAAAACTATGTACACCAGCTACAGCTCATCATGATGGTGCTGGGTACCCCATCACCAGCCGTGATTCAGGCTGTGGGGGCTGAGAGGGTGCGGGCCTATATCCAGAGCTTGCCACCACGCCAGCCTGTGCCCTGGGAGACAGTGTACCCAGGTGCCGACCGCCAGGCCCTATCACTGCTGGGTCGCATGCTGCGTTTTGAGCCCAGCGCTCGCATCTCAGCAGCTGCTGCCCTTCGCCACCCTTTCCTGGCCAAGTACCATGATCCTGATGATGAGCCTGACTGTGCCCCGCCCTTTGACTTTGCCTTTGACCGCGAAGCCCTCACTCGGGAGCGCATTAAGGAGGCCATTGTGGCTGAAATTGAGGACTTCCATGCAAGGCGTGAGGGCATCCGCCAACAGATCCGCTTCCAGCCTTCTCTACAGCCTGTGGCTAGTGAGCCTGGCTGTCCAGATGTTGAAATGCCCAGTCCCTGGGCTCCCAGTGGGGACTGTGCCATGGAGTCTCCACCACCAGCCCCGCCACCATGCCCCGGCCCTGCACCTGACACCATTGATCTGACCCTGCAGCCACCTCCACCAGTCAGTGAGCCTGCCCCACCAAAGAAAGATGGTGCCATCTCAGACAATACTAAGGCTGCCCTTAAAGCTGCCCTGCTCAAGTCTTTGAGGAGCCGGCTCAGAGGTGCCTTGTGGGCAGGTCGGGTGGGCAGAGGGTTTACCTTCTCCCCTGCCCAACTTCCCCGCAGATGGCCCCAGCGCACCCCTGGAGGCTCCTGAGCCTCGGAAGCCGGTGACAGCCCAGGAGCGCCAGCGGGAGCGGGAGGAGAAGCGGCGGAGGCGGCAAGAACGAGCCAAGGAGCGGGAGAAACGGCGGCAGGAGCGGGAGCGAAAGGAACGGGGGGCTGGGGCCTCTGGGGGCCCCTCCACTGACCCCTTGGCTGGACTAGTGCTCAGTGACAATGACAGAAGCCTGTTGGAACGCTGGACTCGAATGGCCCGGCCCGCAGCCCCAGCCCTCACCTCTGTGCCGGCCCCTGCCCCAGCGCCAACGCCAACCCCAACCCCAGTCCAACCTACCAGTCCTCCTCCTGGCCCTGTAGCCCAGCCCACTGGCCCGCAACCACAATCTGCGGGCTCTACCTCTGGCCCTGTACCCCAGCCTGCCTGCCCACCCCCTGGCCCTGCACCCCACCCCACTGGCCCTCCTGGGCCCATCCCTGTCCCCGCGCCACCCCAGATTGCCACCTCCACCAGCCTCCTGGCTGCCCAGTCACTTGTGCCACCCCCTGGGCTGCCTGGCTCCAGCACCCCAGGAGTTTTGCCTTACTTCCCACCTGGCCTGCCGCCCCCAGACGCCGGGGGAGCCCCTCAGTCTTCCATGTCAGAGTCACCTGATGTCAACCTTGTGACCCAGCAGCTATCTAAGTCACAGGTGAGAGGGAGGCCCAGGCCATGGGGACACCTCTGTCTGCATTGTAACCTGTCATTCCCTGCAGGTGGAGGACCCCCTGCCCCCTGTGTTCTCAGGCACACCAAAGGGCAGTGGGGCTGGCTACGGTGTTGGCTTTGACCTGGAGGAATTCTTAAACCAGTCTTTCGACATGGGCGTGGCTGATGGGCCACAGGATGGGTAAGGTGGCTGGACTGAGCTCCTAGACTGGGTAATAGCACCCCTCCCTTTCCTTCCCCTGCAGCCAGGCAGATTCAGCCTCTCTCTCAGCCTCCCTGCTTGCTGACTGGCTCGAAGGCCATGGCATGAACCCTGCCGATATTGAGTCCCTGCAGCGTGAGATCCAGATGGACTCCCCAATGCTGCTGGCTGACCTGCCTGACCTCCAGGACCCCTGAGGCCCCCAGCCTGTGCCTTGCTGCCACAGTAGACCTAGTTCCAGGATCCATGGGAGCATTCTCAAAGGCTTTAGCCCTGGACCCAGCAGGTGAGGCTCGGCTTGGATTATTCTGCAGGTTCATCTCAGACCCACCTTTCAGCCTTAAGCAGCCACCTGAGCCACCACCGAGCCATGGCAGGATCGGGAGACCCCAACTCCCCCTGAACAATCCTTTTCAGTATTATATTTTTATTATTATTATGTTATTATTACACTGTCTTTTTGCCATCAAAATGAGGCCTGTGAAATACAAGGTTCCCTTCTGCACCTGACTCCAGGTGTAATTTTTGGAGTTCGGGGTAGG